CAACTTTAGATGGACTCATCTCTCAGTGATCCCATAAAATTGCTGCCTAGCCCTTCTGGTTTCAAGGATTTCACATCAGAAAACGTTTTACGAACCCAGGGCTAGTTCTGAAAACAGGAAGTGCTTTCAGCCCCCATGGGAGGAGGGGGGTGCAGGAGGCCTGTGGACCTGGACCTCTGGGAGCCAGGCTGGAGAACAGGAGCTGAAGGCTGAGCGGCGGCGGGGCCATTCACACAACCATGGTCTTTCCTCCCAGTGAGGAGGGACCCCAGGTGGGGCTGCTGAGCTCAGGAGCCGCTGGCTCTGCTGGAAGATCCGCCCCTCTGAGGCTGCGCGGGGAGGATGCAAGACTGGGCAAGAGCTCATTAGGAAACGCTGAGACAGAGGGTCCTAGTGAAGATTCCACTGCAGAGAGGGCAGTCCAGGTCATCACAGGGTGACATCTGGGGATGAGGCTGGCCGGGGCACGGGGCAGGTTTTTGAGCCCGGCAGTGTAAGCAGTCTCTGTCCCAAGGGAGGAAAGCCGCTGAGAGCTGCTGGGCCAGCAGGTGGGAGTGCTGGGCTGGCCTCAGGGTTTCTGGAAGGGGTATTCCCGAGAAGTGAGGTGCTGCTCTGGGACTCTGGTGCCCCTGGGGCCTTCCTGCAGGGCGCTCTCAGCAGCCACCTTCGGTAGAAGCCAGGGCCACCCTGCATGGGGGATGATGCCGCATCCAGCACAGAGCCTTGCGATCAGTCACTCTCCTCCCTCCACAATAGCGGGGACCTCCCTGCCCGCCGCACCCCTGCCCCCCGCCCCCGCCCCCGCTCCCGCCCCGCCGTGGCTGTGCAGCAAGCAGGGGACAGTCCCATCAGCAAAGTCGGGGAACTTCCAGGAAGCCCGCGTCCCCCTCAGCCTGCCTTTAGCCAGAAAAGATTCCAAGCTCTGCTCTCTACTTTGGAAAGCCAGTGTTTGCATGTGGAGATTGTTTTGCTAGACTCGACGAGGGTAGCAAAGCAACAGGAAGTGTTCCCCAGAGCTCCGCCCACGACTTGCGTGGCCCAAAGCTGGATGGTCGTCCGTCCCACCATGGCGGGTGGGTAAAGGTTCTTTTCCTGGGCTGTGTCATTCCACCCAGAGCAAGGGATAAGCCTGTGATAGCCGTAAATCCGGAACCACTACCAAGGTGAAAGACCTTCAAGTTAATTGTTGGAACCTGCGGCTCTAACACTTCCAGCAAAGCTACTTCTGTGAAAGCTGTGACGAGCAGAGGAAATGGGACAGGAGAGGAGCTGAATCCTGAGATTGTATCGCTAGGAGCCCCCAAAGTACGATGACGGTCCTCGGGCCAGCATGGGGGTGCATTGGCACCATGTAAGGAAAGGGGCCCTCCCGTGGCACCGTTGGAGTGGGGCGGTGTGGGGTTGTTCGGAGAGAAAAGTTTCCCATGAGCTCTGTTTCAGCAAACGGCGATGACCACTTCCGTGGCAACTAAACAGTCTTGCCTTCCTGCACGTGGACATTTTTCTTCATGCATATTTCTCTTGCAAATGGTTCTATTGTTTGTATAACAGTATTTCATGAGCGGAGAAGAGTTGGAAGCAAAAATCTGTTCATGAGAAATGTAAGTATGTGGTAACATTGCCTTCAGTGAAATTTCGCCATTTTTATTGTTTTTTCCTCCACAGCCTTTATTAAGCTCCTACTGTATGCCAGGTACTTTGGGCTGCAGGTACAGCTGTGAAAAAAAACAGGTAAAAATCCCTGCCCCCCTGGGGCCTTATTGTGTGGGCCGCTCTCCCTCTTGTGTCTTTGCAGAGCTTGTCAGGAAGATCGGAGGTGCCAAGTAGCAGAGAAAGCATCCCCCAGCTCTGACAGGGAGACAGCACATGTCTAAGGCCCACAAGCCTTGGCCCTACCGGAGGAGAAGTCAATTTTCTTCTCGAAAATACCTGAAAAAAGAAATGAATTCCTTCCAGCAACAGCCACCGCCATTCGGCACAGTGCCACCACAAATGATGTTTCCTCCAAACTGGCAGGGGGCAGAGAAGGACGCTGCTTTCCTCGCCAAGGACTTCAACTTTCTCACTTTGAACAATCAGCCACCACCAGGAAACAGGAGCCAACCAAGGGCAATGGTAAGCCCGGTGGAGGGACGTTCAGAAAGGGTCAAGGCAGTGGCATCTGTTCTGCCTTCTCCAGGGGCCCGAGAACAACCTGTACAGCCAGTACGAGCAGAAGGTGCGCCCCTGCATTGACCTCATCGACTCCCTGCGGGCTCTGGGTGTGGAGCAGGACCTGGCCCTGCCAGCCATCGCCGTCATCGGGGACCAGAGCTCGGGCAAGAGCTCTGTGCTGGAGGCACTGTCAGGAGTCGCGCTTCCCAGAGGCAGCGGTAAGTTCAACGGACCACCTTCCCTCCGCAGCAACTGAGGATATTTGGGGAACCTCTCGCTCAGGAATCGTAACCAGGTGTCCGCTGGTGCTGAAACTGAAAAAGCAGCCCTGTGAGGCATGGGCCGGAAGGATCAGCTACCGGAACACCGAGCTAGAGCTTCAGGACCCTGGCCAGGTGGAGAAAGAGATACACAAAGGTGGGCCCACGTCATTCTGAGGTTCGGATCTGGCTCTGGGTTTCTCCCCTCCTGGCCTCCATAGCCCAGAACGTCATGGCCGGGAATGGCCGGGGCATCAGCCATGAGCTCATCAGCCTGGAGATCACCTCCCCTGAGGTTCCAGACCTGACCATCATTGACCTTCCCGGCATCACCAGGGTGGCTGTGGACAACCAGCCCCGAGACATCGGACTGCAGGTGAGCCCTTCTGGAATTTGGGATTGGGCTCTTGCTCTTTCTTTGTGCGATTCTTTGGCATCAGATCAAGGCTCTCATCAAGAAGTACATCCAGAGGCAGCAGACGATCAACTTGGTGGTGGTTCCCTGTAACGTGGACATTGCCACCACGGAGGCGCTGAGCATGGCCCATGAGGTGGACCCGGAAGGGGACAGGACCATCGGTAAGAGGAAAGAACCAAGTGGCCGGGTGCGGCTTTCCATTTCCCTTCTTTAACCATCTCACAGGTATCCTGACCAAACCAGATCTAATGGACAGGGGCACTGAGAAAAGCGTCATGAATGTGGTGCGGAACCTCACGTACCCCCTCAAGAAGGGCTACATGATTGTGAAGTGCCGGGGCCAGCAGGAGATCACAAACAGGCTGAGCTTGGCAGAGGCAACCAAGAAAGAAATTACATTCTTTCAAACACATCCATATTTCAGGTGAGACTCTTCAGGAAAGCTCTGGAATTAGATCCTGAATGCATGAATGTCTGTCTCATTTCAGAGTTCTCCTGGAGGAGGGGTCAGCCACGGTTCCCCGACTGGCAGAAAGACTTACCACTGAACTCATCATGCATATCCAAGTGAGCCACGTGGGTTGGGTGACAAGTCATCAGCAGTTTGATTGTTTGCAATTGTTTTGTTTAGAAATCGCTCCCGTTGTTAGAAGGACAAATAAGGGAGAGCCACCAGAAGGCGACCGAGGAGCTGCGGCGTTGCGGGGCTGACATCCCCAGCCAGGAGGCCGACAAGATGTTCTTTCTAATTGAGGTGAGGATTTCCGCAGGACTCCACGTGACACTCGCAAAGACTATTGACTTTATATCATTTTCAGAAAATCAAGATGTTTAATCAGGACATCGAAAAGTTAGTAGAAGGAGAAGAAGTTGTAAGGGAGAATGAGACCCGTTTATACAACAAAATCAGAGAGGATTTTAAAAACTGGGTAGGCATACTTGCAACTAATACCCAAAAAGGTAAGTTCTGGGCAGGGCTCCCTGCAAAACAGAATTCACCATGGAGGTCTGTTTGATGTTGCAGTTAAAAATATTATCCACGAAGAAGTTGAAAAATATGAAAAGCAGTATCGAGGCAAGGAGCTTCTGGGATTTGTCAACTACAAGACATTTGAGATCATCGTGCATCAGTACATCCAGCAGCTGGTGGAGCCCGCCCTTAGCATGCTCCAGAAAGCCATGGGTGAGGACTTTCAAGCAGGACTCCCAAACCATTTCTTCTTCTCCTTTTTGCTTTTTTTGGTCAGAAATTATCCAGCAAGCTTTCATTAACGTGGCCAAAAAACATTTTGGCGAATTTTTCAACCTTAACCAAACTGTTCAGGTAAGCACCCAGAGTTCACTTGCTAGTCACCTAAGTAATGTGTTTGTCTTTTTTATCTAACCAGAGCACGATTGAAGACATAAAAGTGAAACACACAGCAAAGGCAGAAAACATGATCCAACTTCAGTTCAGAATGGAGCAGATGGTTTTTTGTCAAGATCAGATTTACAGTGTTGTTCTGAAGAAAGTCCGAGAAGAGATTTTTAACCCTCTGGGGACGCCTTCACAGAATATGAAGTTGAACTCTCATTTTCCCAGTAATGAGTCTTCGGTTTCCTCCTTTACTGAAATAGGCATCCACCTGAATGCCTACTTCTTGGTGAGTTCCCGGCGGGGCAGGAGCCGTGCTCTCTCCAGCAAACCCTTCTTTCTCCCTCTTCCAGGAAACCAGCAAACGTCTCGCCAACCAGATCCCATTTATAATTCAGTATTTTATGCTCCGAGAGAATGGTGACTCCTTGCAGAAAGCCATGATGCAGATACTACAGGAAAAAAATCGCTATTCCTGGCTGCTTCAAGAGCAGAGTGAGACCGCTACCAAGAGAAGAATCCTTAAGGAGAGAATTTACCGGCTCACTCAGGCGCGACACGCACTCTGTCAATTCTCCAGCAAAGAGATCCACTGAAGGGCGGCGATGCCTGTGGTTGTTTTCTTGTGCGTACTCATTCATTCTAAGGGGAGTCGGTGCAGGATGCCGCTTCTGCTTTGGGGCCAAACTCTTCTGTCACTATCAGTGTCCATCTCTACTGTACTCCCTCAGCATCAGAGCATGCATCAGGGGTCCACACAGGCTCAGCTCTCTCCACCACCCAGCTCTTCCCTGACCTTCACGAAGGGATGGCTCTCCAGTCCTTGGGTCCCGTAGCACACAGTTACAGTGTCCTAAGATACTGCTATCATTCTTCGCTAATTTGTATTTGTATTCCCTTCCCCCTACAAGATTATGAGACCCCAGAGGGGGAAGGTCTGGGTCAAATTCTTCTTTTGTATGTCCAGTCTCCTGCACAGCACCTGCAGCATTGTAACTGCTTAATAAATGACATCTCACTGAACGAATGAGTGCTGTGTAAGTGATGGAGATACCTGAGGCTATTGCTCAAGCCCAGGCCTTGGACATTTAGTGACTGTTAGCCGGTCCCTTTCAGATCCAGTGGCCATGCCCCCTGCTTCCCATGGTTCACTGTCATTGTGTTTCCCAGCCTCTCCACTCCCCCGCCAGAAAGGAGCCTGAGTGATTCTCTTTTCTTCTTGTTTCCCTGATTATGATGAGCTTCCATTGTTCTGTTAAGTCTTGAAGAGGAATTTAATAAAGCAAAGAAACTTTTTAAAAACGTAGCCAGGTTCAGTGACTCATACCTGTAATCCCAGTGACTCTGGAGACTGAAGCAGAAGGATCACTTGAGCCCAGGAGTTCAAGACCAGACTGGGCAACACAGGGAGACCCTGTCTCTAAAAAAATTTGTTTGTAAGTAGCCAGACATGGTGGTGCACACCTGTAGTCCCAGCCACTCAGGTGGCTGGAGCAGGAGGATCCCTTGAGCCCAGGATTTTGAGGCTGCAGTGAGCCATGACTGCACCATGTACTACAGCCTGGGTGACAGAGTGAGAGTGAGACTCTGTCTCTGAATACACACACACACACACACACACATACACAGAGAGAGAGAGAGAGAACTTCACACCAGTGATCATCATTATGGGTAATTTTCTTTTCTTCTTCATGTTTTCCTGTATGTTTCAAATGATGAACATATAGATTCCTTAATAAAAAGGCAATAGAATAAATATCATTGCTGATTTGTTTTAAAACCCAAGTT